GGAAGGCACAGGGCAATTTAAAATTTAGGATTGGCTTATATTTCACATCAGACTGATCACCAAGCTTTAAATTCCCGGTGGCTATGTCATGTCTGCTTAAAGGGCCTTTAGTTGACACCATCAGTTATCTACTCAGGCCCCCACAATCCCGTTTACAATATCTGTGCACCTTTCCGGGCTTTGATGTACTTTTGTTTCCAGCCCTTGTGGGATCAGGCTGAAGCCATTCTCCACAGCCTGGGCCTGAAATCATTCTGTTGATTGGCATTTTCCCTATCCCTGTTCTGCTCCTCCTCAAGTGTACTAGTCTTTCCTAGGAGCATTTCATTAAAAAACTACTTGCACGGTGCAATCTTTGTCTCAGAGTCAGCTTCTGGGGAGTCAGACCTAAGACAGGGCTGTTTTAAATTAAAATACACAGACCCCATCTATTAGCTAGCTCTACAACCATGGGAAGTCCAGAGAACAAATGGATACTGCAAAATAAGTGTGAATGATCTTGGCAGGTCTGGTGTAAAGCATTATACAGAAACCCCTATGGTTTTAATTGATAAAAGAACAACTTTTAGAATTGCCTGAATGGACCAACTCCATCATGCAAAAGAGCCCTATCTGCTAGAGTTGCTTCTTGCCTTTCATTCCCTGTGTTCTTGTGGGTCAGCAACTCCAGTGAAAAGCTGTGCGTCTACTGTCTGCTGGTAGTTAAACTGCCTTAACTGTTTCAGTATAACCACTCATTACTAGGTCAAGCTTTGCTCTGGGAAGCCAGGATTTAGACAGGAAGCAGCAGTGAAGTTGGGTCTTTGTGGTGGGATAAATCCATCAGAAGGCCTCTTGGCTCTGAGAAGTGCCCTGACACTTCTTTTGCCTCCCCAAGAACCTCTTTTTTCTTATTTTTCAACAGTTTCTTAGGGCTAGCTTATTTTTTTTTTTAACCTCTTTTTATTGCCATGGTTTCAGATTACATTTTCTTTCCTGTTGTTCACTGTAATTTTTAAAAAAAGTCTATAATATATATCTAGAAAATCCAGAAGGAAAATAAACCCTTTTCATGTTTTTAAAATGCATTGTGTGTACATATTGGCATGTGTGTGTGCTCACACATATGTTTGAGTAAGGTGGGATTGTGTTCAGAAAGAAAGATTTACTACTAATACTAAAGGCAAGAGATGGCAAAAGGCTTTTATTTACTTCTCTGCCCCTTCCTCAGCCTTCTCTTTTTAAAACTCGTATAGAAAATATGTTAATCGTGGAACTTTGTCCACAAAGGATAGAGTAAGAGCCATTTCCATTTCAGAAATTGTTTTTAATGTTTTGGCCCTGAGTTGGATCTGGTTCAAGGGTAAAGACGGAAAGAAAAAAAGATTTGTCTAGGAAGTGAGGCAATGGATTGGGAGGTAGAATAACTGCTAAAGGCAGTCTTGAAGCTAGGAGAGGTAGGGAATGATGGAGAAAACCCAGACCCTTGGCCATCACATCCAAGGTCCTTCCTTTAAGGACAGATAGCCAGAGTCCTCATTGTAAAACAGTAAGTGAGTTGAGTTGAGAGATCTCAAGCAGGACTAGTTGGGAGTGACCAGAAAAGAAAGATGAGCAAAAGCATGACATACAGCAGCCGGGGAAAAGGCATTTGGTGACCTGAAGCTATTATTCCCGGGTGGCTGTAGATGTGTGGAGGATACTCTGAGGTCACGCAAGGATCTGCCACACATGATGTCATTTCCAAGTCGGTCAGAAGCTTGCTGTGCAGGGCATATTTCAGCCCTTGCTGCCCTGTAGCAGGTGTAGGGAATAGAACATGTTAAAACAAGGGGCCTGCTTAGGAGATCCACCACCTTTCCATTTGATTTGGATCAATGAATGGCTTTATGTTCTAGAATGCTTTTCCCTTGTGGAAGTTTTGTACTTTGTTTGACAGATTCTAACTGTTTTCTACTTAGAAGAAAATGGAATAGGTTTTATTCTTGAAATGTACCTGTTGCTGGGATTCAAATTCCTAAAACAGAAGTTGCCATTCCTTTCTCCTCTAAACGATCTGATTTGAGAATGGGAGTTTGAGCAAACATAAGCTTTACTGCAGATAGATTTTTTTTGTTCTCTTTTTCAAAGAGCAGAAAATTACACATAATGCAATAATTGTTTTTTTTTTTTGTTTTTGGTTTTTTTTTTTTGCCATGAAGACAAAATTACTAAGGAGGAAAAGCTCTATGAGAAAATATAAATCCTATTGTAGAGAACACAATTAGAAGAGGGTAATTCAAGACACATCAATATATTGCCATCTGTAGCAATCATTAACTTGTTTCTCTTGCTGTTTATGATTCAAAAAGTAGTATCCTTTCACAAGAATACTAAATCACAATAGATAAATAAATCATCAGATTGGAATACAGATGGAATACTGAAGAACAGTATCATTCAAGTGATGGGAAGAAAAGCCATATCTTATAAAAGATCTTACAGAAAAGCAGCAAGAATGTGGAAACCAGCAGGAAATCTACATAGGTGTTTGGTTTAGATAAGTCAAGAAAACAACTAATAACCATAAATCATAATTATGAAAAAATTATGCCAGAAACTATAGTAATTAAGTCCTTTGCAAATATAATCTCACTTAATCGCCACAGCATGCCTATATGTCACATGTTATTATCTCATTTATAAATAATCAGGCTTAAAGAGATTAACTAACATATCTCACTGCTAGTAACGGGAGTATTGGGTTTGAACAGCCAGTAAAGATGAACTGTAATAATATGAATAGCTAAGAAGTCAGATGTTTGGTTGATCTATGATGGAAAAGTTTAAACAAAAATATGCTGGAAGTGTAGTGTAGCAACTGAAACATGAAAGCCATTGGTATGAAAGACAAAGGTTCCTAGGCTAGATATTGGAGAAGGAATTACAACTGGAAAAAAACTGTTCTGAATGAGGCTAAAAACATGATATAGAGAGATAAAAAAGCAGACTGTAACTCAAAGAAGCTTGTGGACAGAGTGAATGAGTTTAGGACTTCAGAAGCGGAGTGCTTCCTGCTAAAATGGAGGCTCAGGGTGTGACCCTGTGCAGGTTAATACATACTAAATGTATTGCATGTGGGTTTCCTCTTTGTGAGGACAATGTAGCAAATACTTATGATGCCTAGTAAATTAATTTATATTCATATTGGACTAAAATATTGACTTTTAAAACAACATTAATTATTATAGTAATTAATCATTATAATCAACTCATTAAAGGTAAATCTTGGTGAATAATGATTCTGGAAGTCTATTAAATTTCATTTTCACTTTGTTCTATTTTGCTAACCATTCACTGATGTTCCCCCCTCCTGAGAGGTATTTAAGTGATAGAGGGACAAACAAACTCCTCATTTCCTTTTGGTTACATAAAATATAATATTGTGAAATTATTTTGTTTATTGAGGGGGCACTTGTAAAAAAAAAATTATAATATGGAATTTTTGTTGATTATAATTTAATTCCAAGAAAGTATGAGGAACCTCATGAAACTTTGTTTTGTTTTGAGATGTGGTCTGTCTCCCAGGCTGAGGTGCAGTGGCATGATATTGGCTCACTGCAGGTTGAACACTCCAGCTAAGTGATCCTCATACCTCAGGTTCTCAAGTAGCTGGGATTACAGGCACATGTCACCATGCCCAGCTCATTTTTAATTTTTTTTTTGGGGAGACAAGGTCTTGCTATTTTACCCAGGCTGGTCTCAAACTTCTGGGCTCAAGTGATCCTCCTGCCTTGGCCTTCAAAGTGCTGAGTGTATAGGAGTGAGAAGTTGCGTCTGGCCTGAAACATTTTTCATACTTATTTATTTTCGGTTACCAGGTCCAGCATGTAATATAAAGATGCTGTATACATATTTAATATTTTAATTTACTTTCTAAAAAATATAATGGAAATGAGATTAATTTGAATATTTATGTTTTAGGTTTTCTCATTGATTAGGCAGCGTTAGACAGCTATTATAGGAATTTTGGGGTTTAATACTACATCCTCCGCTCATCTCCCACCAACAAATGAAAGGAAGAAAAAAAGAAAGAACACTCACTGCCTCCACTTTGTTAATTGTGACTATACTAAATGATTGGTTGTCTGGGCCATTTTTCGGGATGAAAATTCAACAGATAAAAACAATGTAATTCATTTTTTATGGTGTAATTTTCAAACGTTCATTATAAAGTTATATTATTCTATAAATTCTCATTTTGCTTTCTTCAATAAAATATTTGATGTATACAAATATACAAAGTATATATGTAAATTATAAAAGCATAATGTAATATAAACTACATGTACCTCGTACCCAACTTAAAAAATTAAACATTATCTTTCACTTTTAAAATAATTTGTGCTTCTCCCTGCTGGTCATATCCCCTTGCCTCTCTGTCAGAAGTAATCACAATAAAAAAAGTTTTATTATGAAATAGCATAGCATATACATAAACATAGTAACCTCCCATTACTTATTTTTCCACTCCCTATTATGTGTCTGAGATCCATCCATGTTGACACATTTAGCTGCATTCCTTTCTTATTGTGCTGTGTAGCTAATCTGCTGTGTGAATAGACCATAGGGTACAGGTCTATTCCACTGTAGATGGATATCTGGATCCATGCTTTTGCTGTTACAAAGACTTCTGTTAATAATGCTCTTGCACATGCCTACTTGTCCACAGCTGCATGAGTCTTTACAGTCTAGCATGAGTCTTTACAGTCTATTACCTAGAAAAGAAATTGCTGGGTCTTATAGTACTAGGATCATGACTTCAGTAGAAGTTACCAAAGAGTGCTACTAATTTTTACTCCCACCTAGATGTATAAGAGTTCTTTTTGTTCTACATCTTCATCAGTGGTTGCTACTGTTATACATTTTTTTAAATGTATGTAAATCTTTCAGATGAAAAGTAGAATCCAAAAGTAATTTTGATTTTTTTTCACTAAATATCCTAGATACTAAGAAGAATTTTATGTTTATTGGTATGTTTTCTTTTCTGTGAAATATCCATTTTCTCTTAGAATATGATTTTCTTACTGAATTGTTGGAGTTCTTTATATTTGAAGGATATTAATCCTTTGTCATATTTGTAACTTGTCTTTTTGTTCTTTTTACAGTGACTTTGCATGAACAAATGTCCTTAGTTTCAAAGCTGTTGCAAGCTTTTTTTGTCTTATGTAAAAAATATTTTCCTACAGTAAGGCCATTAAAATATTTTTCTTCACTCTTATAAGGTAAAAATTTTGCTTTTCGCATTTAAGTCTATGATCTACTAGAAATTTTTGTATAGGGTACAAAATTCATTTCTTTATTTTTAAGAGTAAACAAACAATTGTCCCAGCTCATTCATTGATTTGTCTTTTCTGTCTCCACTGAATGACAATGACATATCTTCCTCAGGTAAACTCCGACTGCAGGGTCTTTGCACTTGCTTGGGCCTTTGCCTGAAGTGCTCTTCCCTCAGGCAGCGACATGCTCCCTTCTGTACTTCCTTCAGCCTTTTTCTCTAAAGTCATTTTTTTCAGTGAGGCCACATATGGCCATTTATATCTAAAATTCAATACTTTTCCAAACTTTTGCAATACCACATCCCTTATTTTTTCCAATACTCTTGTGACTATTTGAATTTGTGTATACTTGTCTTATTTATCTTATTGTGTCTCTCTCCCACTAAAACACAAACACAATAAGGAAAATGATTTTTGTTGGTTTTATTTACTGCTGAAACCCCAAAACCTAGAAAAATGCCTAGCACATAATAAATGCTCAGTAATACTAATTGAGTGAGTGGATGTATGAGCATATTACATTTGAAAATGGATCTGCTTGTAGGCTTCAGATCTGTTGGAGTGGCCTATTTCTTTTTCTCTGGGTGAGTGCCAGTAACTTAATCCATAGCTGTAAAATAAGGCTTGATGTCTAGTAGGTCATGGCCTCTACATGTTCTCATTCTTTAAGGGTGGTTTATCTATTCTTGATAACTTCCTCTCCTATGTAAATTTTAGAATTATGCTTTCAAGTCTTATGAAAAATCATATTATACTTTATTCACATGGCATTTACTCTATAAATTTTAAGAAAACAGACTTTTAAAAATTATTTTTAATGTTTCTATCCATAAATGTACGTCTTAGTTTTTTCTTTAATGTCTTTATATATATTGTATATGTTATCTCTATAAGGTTATATACTGTTTGATAAATGCTTATTATTCTTACAGACATAGTTAAGTTTTTCATACATTCTTCTATTAAATCAGGTCTTTACACATTAACATTATGCATTCTAAAAATTAAATCATAAAATATGAATTTGTAAATAAAGGTAAATTTTTGAAAGCAGCTAGTAATTAATCAGAAATTTTCCATTTAGCTATGAGATGAAAGTCTTAAAAGTTGAACCTAATAAAACTACTGAGAAAGCTTGAGGAAAACAACTTTGCTCTTAACTTGTAACTTTTCTCCCACTATAAAGCCTTATTATGACCCATCCCCAACAACATTATTTCCTCCCTTGTGTTTCTAATTATGATTCTGTTTTACAGCAATTATCATAATATCGTGTTCTGTGGTATTTATCTCTACATACATTTGTCATCCCCACTAGACTGCACACTCATTGAGACCAGGAACTTTATCTTGTCTTTTTATCCTCAGGCTTAGTCACAGTGCCTGCCATGGACTACATGCTTATAATGTAGTCATTATAAACTGATGGGCACTAAAATTGGGCATCCAAAGGAGATAATAGAACCTACCTTTTTAAAAACCTTCAAAAATTGCACAGAAATTGGCCTGTCTGATAATCCCTTTTTTCTCAGTCCTCTTTCCCTTTAGATATGTATCCCATTCTCTCCTATTTCTCCTCCCACTCTCACCTTTTCAGGCTCCTTTGTTGGATCTTTTTTCTCTGCCATCCCTGAAAACATCAGTGCTTTCCCAGGAATGGTAGCCCTGTTTCTTCTAACGTTACTCAAAGTCTGTTACATATCATTCACTCTTATGTCTTCAGTTATACCAATAATTCTTATATTTAACCTCAACACTGAACACATTTTAAAACTCTTCAACCTTATTTTAAGTTTCTTACATATCTACTACACATCTCATAAACCTGCTAAAAGCATATAAAATTTAATGTTCCTAATATGAACTAATTCCCTTGTCTACACATCCTTCTAAAATTTGCCATTCTTCCTTTATTCATATGATGGTCTGTGTTGTCACTATTCATTCAGTTACCCAAATGAGAAGAATGAGCCTGGGGCCTTATTTCAAAAAGGTATTGCTGACTTAAAAGCCTGTATCCTAAAAATGTCCCCAGTCTCTCCTTCAGTCTTCCAGTTGCTACAGGCTGAATTATGTCCTGTATTTTTCAGCTGGACTATTACAAAACGAAACTTCTTGTCTTTTTAACTCCAGATTGACTTTCTTCCTTCAATTTCTTGTCCAAATTATTTTTTTCTAAAATACAAACTTTCTTATGTATACATTTGAGTTGAATGCTCCTTTTCACCTAATATTGCTAAAAGGGGAAAAGTCCAAATTCATTAACACAGCACACAGGACAATTCATCTGCGTGTCCCAATCTATCTTGCCACTTTCATCTCTTCCAGATATACTATTCTCCATTCATACCAAAATTTTAAACGTTTACTGACATAACATTCTTTCATACGTTTACATGGGTGTTTCTGTTCTATCATTTTCTCCTTTCTAAGTAAATAATTCCTACTCATCCAGCTCAAATATTATCACTCATTTGAAGTCTTCCAGGATGCCCACAAACTGAGTAAACAACCCCTTTCCTCTGTTCCCAAGTACTTAACTTATATCTTTATTTCAATACTTGCTAATTCTAATTAAAATATATTTATGTTTTTGTCTACCCTTCATTACTCTGGGTTATTTTCTGAAGGTCAGAACCACTTGTTTTGCATTATTTTTTCTGCCCAGTTAGGTTACATATCCATCCTTGAACAAAACTCTGCAGCGATGCAGGAAACATCTTCTGTCCATGTAGACAGCATCCTTCCCGCTTGTCAGCACTGACTGAATTCCATCCTTCTTGCAAGCCTACATGTTCAGCTTCTTCCTTACAACTTTATCAAACTGCCCAACCTCCTCAATTTGTCTTTAATTCATTGTTTTCAGTTCTTTACTATATTAACTAATCTCTCTACAATCAATATAGAATATTCTAATGATTATATATTTCATCATGACCATAAGCATTGGACATACAGCATAGGAGTCTAATAACTTCTCCTGTTTATTTGGCCCTCAGTATCTGAAGGATAATGGTGTCTGAAAACCGCAATACCATTATGGATTCTGAACATGCCTGGCTTTAAGTACTTTGCTTATATTATTTCATTTAATCTTCCCAGTAGTCTTTTTCAAGATAAAAACAGTAATGGATGCACTATTCTGGAAGGCCAATACAGGCCTACCCACCTCAATATTTGTATTCCAACATACTTTCTTTTTTTTCCCCTTAGGGACAGAGTCTCCCTCTGTCACCCAGGCTGGAATGCAGTGGCACAAATATAATTCACTACAGCCTCAATCCACTGGTCTTAAGTGATCCTCTCATCTTAGCCTTTCAAGTAGTTGGGCCTACAGGTGCGTGCCACCATGCCCAAATGTGTGTGTGTCTATTTGTTGTATTTCTTTTTTCTCATTACAGATGGACCCGATTCAGAAAGCTGTAATAAACCATACATTCGGGGTTCCTCTTCCCCACCGAAGAAAGCAAATCATATCATGCAACATTTGCCAGTTGAGATTTAATTCTGATGTAAGTTTATCATTTAGTGTTCACTTAAAAAAGATTGCATGGTTCATTTTGTTCTCCTTTGTAGAGCCAGGCTGCGGCCCACTACAAAGGCACGAAACATGCCAAGAAGCTCAAAGCACTGGAAGCCATGAAAAATAAGCAGAAATCTGTAACTGCCAAGGACAGCGCAAAGACTACCTTCACCTCCATCACTACCAATACCATCAATACCAGCTCTGACAAAACAGGTTAAGCAATGATCTTTGTTGTTGTTGTCCTCGAATCGTTTTCCTACTTTCTCATCTTTTGCAGGGGGAAAAAAAGGTGCAATGAAGCCCTGTGGTTTATTCTTACCATTCTGCACAAGAGGTTAGTTGAGAGCTATAGGTTTTCCTTTTCTTTCCCCCTTTTTTCTGTGTTATTTTGAATACAGACGGTACTGCAGGGACACCAGCAATATCAACGACGACAACTGTGGAAATCCGCAAAAGCAGTGTTATGACAACTGAGATCACCTCTAAAGTGGAAAAAAGCCCAACGACAGCCACTGGCAATAGCTCATGTCCTTCTACTGAGACCGAGGAAGAAAAGGCAAAACGGCTTCTTTACTGTTCGCTATGCAAGGTTGCTGTCAACTCTGCCTCGCAGCTGGAGGCGCACAACAGTGGTGAGATGCAGCGATTTCTTTTTTGTTTCAACCTTTCCTTCCTTCATTTCAATATTCCTGACAGGTACTAAGCACAAAACCATGTTAGAAGCCCGGAATGGAAGTGGCACTATCAAAGCCTTTCCTAGGGCAGGAGTGAAAGGCAAAGGACCTGTTAATAAAGGAAACACAGGCCTCCAAAATAAAACATTTCACTGTGAAATCTGTGATGTGCACGTCAACTCGGAAACGCAACTTAAACAGGTAAACAGCACGTATTCTAGGAATGAAAACCATTAAAGCTGTCATTTTAAATTACTTTTAATAGCACATTAGCAGTAGAAGGCACAAAGACAGAGCTGCTGGGAAGCCCCCGAAACCTAAATACAGTCCTTACAACAAACTACAGAAGACAGCACATCCACTGGGGGTGAGTGTCATTTTGCAAGAGTCCAGCCTCTAGTTTTTTTTACAATATTTTTTCTCCCTTGCAGGTAAAATTAGTATTTTCAAAAGAACCTTCAAAGCCATTGGCTCCACGAATTCTACCAAATCCTCTAGCAGCTGCAGCAGCCGCAGCAGCAGTGGCAGTGAGTTCCCCCTTCAGTCTTCGAACTGCTCCAGCAGCAACACTGTTCCAGACTTCCGCGCTTCCTCCGGCACTCCTGCGGCCAGCTCCTGGACCCATTCGGACCGCCCACACTCCTGTGCTGTTTGCTCCTTACTAAATTCCAAATAGGAGTAATTGTACTGCAATAATTTTTCAAAAAACAAAAAACAAAACAAACAAAAGAGAACTATGCAGTGTTTATTTATAGTTTAAAGTATATCTGAAGAGCCAGGACTTTTGATAGTGAATTGAAAAGGTTATAAAAAAGTGGGGGAGGTTTGGGGGTGGGAGGGAGGGAGTGGTATTTTCTCCAAATTAAAGCATTCCTCTTGAACGCTGATTGTTTTAGAAGTGATCTCCAGCATTGATTTGTAGTGGTATCTAGACCTTCTGAAGCCTCTGTGACTGTGCTTTTGGGCACCTATTTCCCTCTGCATTGTCTGTCCTGCTTTATGAAACAACTATACATTGTCTAAGGGCATTAACTGGTTCCAATGTATATAAAATAATTTACTCTGTAGATTAAAATCGTACAAAAAAAAAGGAAAAAAACAAAAACAAAAGCAACACTGTGAATAGTACTACCCGTGCTGGTCCTCTTGCTATGACGGCAATTACTGGGTATTTATCCCAACAAAAGTAGATACAGTAGATGTCTTGTAAAACAATAGTGCTGTGTCTCAATCTATGCCACTAGGTTTTAAAGAATTGCAAAGGTAGAATGAACAACTATTTCATACCAATAAGCAGTCAAAAAATAAACATACACCGGATGGTGTCATGGAGGTCTCCCTGGTCAGCATTCTCCCCTCCTGTCTAGCTTGAAGATATAACAGGGCTAAGCTTAGAGATGGGGGAGGCATTAATAAAGGTGATTTCTTATAAAGTAGTAACTTCCCACCCTGAAGATATATTGCTGGAAACAGGGAAGTGTTTATAATGAACCTATATCTGAAAGCAGAGAAACCCATGCATCATGAGTGTTAAGAAAGAAATCAATACAACTCTTCTATTTCAAGGATGAAGAATCATAACCTAGAATGATAATGCAAAGTAAAGATCTTTCATTTAGTACATATCCAGTAAAAACGGAGAATGTTGCATCTCTGCAGTATCCCCTTTATATCATACCAGTAGGGTTGTTTCTTAGGCAAAGGTTTCTGCTTTAAGTATGATGGTAGAATTAAGCATTAGCTATTTTTATGGGTTTTTCTTGTTTTTTAGATTACCTGCTGACATGATATAAACAATTAATATATATTTAAATGTTAATAACAACAGGAAATATGAATCTGAGTTAATTGCACACCAATGACATAGTGTTAAAAAATACTGGTAAGTTCCACTCGACAATTATTTCTCCAGTGGAGTTGTGAAATACTGAGAGCCTTTGATATTCACCATCAGGCTGAAAGAAGTTGATGTTTTACCTTTAAAACAAGATTTATCAGGGGTATATATAAATATATGTATATTGTATATATGTTAGAAAGATTAAGAGAATAAGTTATAAAAAGAAAAAATCTATATAAAATAATTATATAACCATCCAGTGTTACATGTTATCATTAAATTGGTAACAAATGGCATAAAAATAGCTGTGCCTTTAATTTGTGATAAAGGCTATTTGCTTTTTCCCATAGAAAGCTGACATATACCTATCAAAATGGTGGGGTTTGATGCAGCCAGTCTGTTGCATTAATAAGAGCAATGACACTGAAACTTAGAATAATGACAAAACATACATGATTTAGGTTTAGAGAAAAAACTATTTTTGAAAAGGTTTTCTAAAGACTATTTAAAAATATAGGGAAGGATTGGGTGTGGCCTTCCTGAAACTGCTCTCAAAGTGTTGTAACCCTTGGAGAGGTATAAAGAATCAAGAGGAAACCATTTGAGACATAGGTATTTAGCATTTATCATTTTATATTTAAGAAACACCATAGCGTGCTTGGTGCTCAACATTAAACATGGTTTTTTGGAGTTCTTCTCCACCATCTAGCTATAGAAATTTGTCATATAAATGAATCTTTAAAGCAGTTGGCTTTATATATCCTTTGTTAACCAACCAAAACAAAAACAAAAAAAAAGAAGGAAAGAAGGAAGGAAGGAAGGAAGAATGGAAGGAAGGAAGGAAGAAAGGAGGGAAGGAAGGAAGGAAAGGAGATGGGGAAGGGAAGAAAAGGAAGGAAGGAAGAAAGGAAGATAATGTGTTCCATCAGTATTCTGGTAGAAAGAATTTCAAACCATGCTTCTCTGGTTAAATATATTGATTAGCATTAAAATTTGTTTTGAAAGTATCTGGTGATTTTGCATTTACCAGCATCTCTATTCTCTAGTTTTAGCAAGTGTTTCCTTTTTCACCTACAGACCCTGGTAGTTCAGCCAGGTGGATAGTTGCCCATAAGTCTGTTGTTTGGGGCTCTGTCTGTATCCCATGTGACCAGCTTCTAACCATTTTGAACTTTAGTTTCCCTTTTCTGCTATGTCAAATATTTTGATTTTCCATAATCATCCTGAGTCCCTATCCAACAACCTTTACAACTGATACAGCCTCACTTTCTGTTAGATAACTTAGTGTTAATTAAAGCAGTCTCACTAAAACGTGCTTTTGCTGTTCTTTCCCATTTTCACCAAAGTGAATGAGCCAGTCCACTAAAAATCAGGGCCTATGGGATACACAGTGTCCTGGGTCACAAGGCATTACTGTCTTTAATGATTTGCTGGGAACAAACGAATCAGCCATATTTTCTCCATCAGCCATATAAGAAATCTCAGAAATACCTGGATCCCTTCTGCCTCACTTCGCTATGGAACCATTTTTGTTTAAATGGTCTTTTAAATTGGAGTTGTAAGCATCAGTTGTCTTTTATTCACTACCTAATAAAGGATGAAGCCTAACCACAGAACTTACAGTGGATTCTCTGTGAGTTGTTTCCCCCACACTCCATATATTTACCAATACCAGATTAACATCCATTATAGTTCAGGCTGCCATAAAACTGTATCTTTTCCCTTAGGGAACTTTTTTCATGAATAAAGATCCACAATTTAGATTGGTCAGCAGTGTGCTGTGAAAATCCCTGAGGGTGGTCTGACTTTATGGTTTTACATTCCTTCCCATGCATCACACCATGGCAAGGAAAGTGATAGAGAAAGCAGCTCTGATTCATTTGAAACAAATATAAATGCATTGCAGAAGCCAAATGCCTCTGGAAAAAGCATTGTTGCACCTCAATCAGATCGTCCAGACAAATGGGAAACAGTCATTGGGGAGGTACTGTATTTCTCTTATGAGAAAACAGGCAATTACACATGATAAATTGCTCCTCTCACTGGACCTCAACTTTGAAGAGTACTTTTTTTATTCACATAAGCAAACATACTTGGCTTTTGGCAATTTATATCACCCCTGCCTCATTTGAAAGGATTTCTATCTTTAGGTACTATTTGGCTTCTCCTGATCTATCGCAGTAATTCACTGCCATTATCATCAGAGATGAAATTTGGTTTTTCTAAAGGTGCTACATATTTTGTTGCCAAGAAACTAGTTAGCAAAGGAGTATTTATATGTACTTGAAAATTAAAAGAGCAGGAAATCATAAAAGACTAAGAATTAAAAGACAGCAGAAGTTTCAAAATAGAATCAAAGAGGCTGTGCCTATTTGAGTTTCTAAGGCACAAACCAACACATAGTAGACATGAGCAATAAATATCACCAATTACAATTAAATTTTAAATTAATATCTTTGTCTTTGTACCAGTGTAATGTTTCAATTGTTCTGAAGAAATCAGATCAGAAAGCTAAAAGGTAACTGAAGTGGTATATAGGCCTGTTTCTTTAGATCTGAATTGAAGTAGAAAATTACCTTTCTATACATAAGCATGGATGACATTGTATTAATAACTTTGTTCACCCAAAAGCCGCATGAAGTGGTGGGAAAAGCAATGAGGAGCCTTAGAGTAGCCAGAGTCTATTGTAGACTTTGTCCCTGACCAACAGGGTAACTTAAATAGTCAACTAATGCCTTGCCCTTAATTTCTTCATCAGTAAAATGGATGACAGTGATTAATAGCTAAGCTGGTTTAATACATCAGCACTAGAGGGGCATTGCTTTTATCCTCTCAGGAATAAAAATTCTTTATTCGAGTGACCAATGCAGCTACTCACATACTTGCATATGTCCAGAAAAATATTCTGTATTCCTTTCCATCCTGAGTGTAAGCCATATTGTAGGTCATTCATATGCTCAACCAGAATGTACATTTCACCAATATTGGAGTAGTTGCTAATTCACTTAGTACTCACTTATTATGATCGCACTTATGCCAACATCATGTAAGATATGCTACTTCTATTTTCCCAGTCAAGAATGTAATAAATTCTGAACAAAACCAACCCTGAAAAAGGCAATAGACAGCTGGCAGTGGGGGTGTGGAAGGGAACAACAATTTAAATGCATCATCCTTATTTCTTTTGTTGCACTTTCTCTCTTCAATAGGAAGGGGTCCCGACTAAGCCATAACTAATTCTGTCCTGCGTTTGCATGTATTTTAACTAATGGTTGCCTTATTAAGACCATCTCTTCCACAGACAAGTATATCAGTTATGCGCTCTTGTCATTGTTACAGGAATTATTTAAACTGAGTCCTAACAGTGAAAGTTTTACCTGACTTTTGCTGATTTTTTTTTCTTTCTACATGGGGAGATTTATCTCTGGAGCATCTCTTGTGTTTTTGTATGGTTTGCTTCAGTAGCTAGAGAGGCTACTATCAGGAAGTGAAATGGATCATTTCTAATGGTAGGTCTCCATTGCCTACATGGTATTTCTGAGAGTGGTATCAGGGTGTCCAGTGAAAGACGGATAGGTTGACATGTCATGCTCATTTGGCCTAAAGGTTGTTACTGCCAGGAATGGACTTACAACTTACCAGAATGTGAATGGTGACAAAAGGCAGGTTCTACTCTGGAAAAATATGTGTTATTTTATTAGAAGTTCATGGCCGGGCGCGGTGGCTCACGCCTGTA